AAGTGATCCGCCTGCCTCGGCCTCACAAAGTGCTGGGATTACAGGCATGAGCCGCCACACCTGGCCGATCTGACTTGTTTTCTAACAGAATCTCTCTGGTTGCGGAGTGCAGTACAGACTAGAGAGAGACAGGAATGGAATGGGGCAGTTCTGAGGCTGATGCCAGGCATCCAAGTGAAAGATGACAGGAGCTTGAACCAGGTTAGTGACTGGGATGGGGAAACTAAATTTATTTGGGTAAAAACAATAAGTGGATTTCATGAAACTTGTTGAAGTAACGGGTGGTAAAAATCATAAAGGGGGTAGGCAAATAAATGATTGAAATTTGATAGTGGGTCAGGAGCTTCAGCTCTGCGGGCAGCAGTTGTGTCTCCTTGGAGAAGTGGTTTCAACTCTGAGCCGTTTTGTCATCTGCAAAATGGGGATAATAACGGTCCATACTTCATAGAGTTGTTGAGAGGGTGATGTAAAGGTTTTAGCGCACGATGTAGCACACAATAAACACTTAATAAATGTTATCTTAGAAGCCAGACTGCCAGGTTCCCATAACCATTTCAGCCGTTCACCGGCTGGCTGTTGTCATCTTGGTCAAATTATCCCTCTGCGCCTCAGTTTCCTCATCTGTGCAATGAGGCACATTAATCGTTAATATCAACTGCATAGAGTTGGGTTGTGAAGATTAAATAAATGAATACAAGTAAAGCGTTTAGAATAATGTGGACGGTAGCAAGCACGGCGAACGTGTTAACGATTATTAAGAATGTATTTTAGCCACATTTCCCAGCCCCTTCCCCGGCCTAGCATACCCCATTTTGTGGATGGGAAGTCTGCCTCTCAGCAAGGTGGCCTCTTGGAGGACGCTGTGCCCGCGTCAGGCGATCCTGTCGACTGCCGCCAAGACCCGGCTTCCGGCTTTGAGGGGCCACGCCCCGCTCGCACTCCCTGGCGGAACCTTTCAGTGCTGCGCTCGCGTTGCCAACCCGGCGCGCCTCACGCAGTTGCGCCCGCTGTTGGGACTACTTCCGGCTTCCCCGCCCCGCCCCGTCCCCGGGCGTCTCCATTTTGGTCTCAGGTGTGGACTCGGCAAGAACCAGCGCAAGAGGGAAGCAGAGTTATAGCTACCCCGGCCGCGGAGCCGGCTCACTGCACTACCCCCGCCCCCTTCTTTCCTCCAGACGCCGAAGTCGCGGGCGCTCATGGCGGGCCTGGAGGTACTGTTCGCATCGGCAGCGCCGGCCATCACCTGCAGGCAGGACGCGCTCGTCTGCTTCTTGCATTGGGAAGTGGTGACACACGGTTACTTCGGCTTGGGTGTCGGTGACCAGGTACGCCACGGAGCCGGCCAGGGTGGAGGAGGGATCTTTCTCCTCTCAACTGTGGTCTTCCCAGCCGGGTCCCAATGATAAGAAGTCAGAACTGCTGCCAGCTGGGTGGAACAACAATAAAGACCTGTATGTCCTCCGGTATGAGTATAAGGATGGGTCCAGAAAGCTCCTTGTGAAAGCCATCACCGTGGAGAGCAGCATGATCCTCAATGTGCTGGTGAGTCTCTGGGACACGTGAGTCTGCTGATGCAGTCTCTCACTTTCTATTTTCACCCATCTAGGAATATGGCTCACAGCAAGTGGCAGACTTGACCCTGAACTTGGATGATTATATCGATGCAGAACACCTGGGTGACTTCCACAGGTACTTCTAAATGATGTCTCTTCCCTGGGAAACAAGCAGTTGACTCTTCATCTGCTTCCTGCAGGACCTACAAGAACAGTGAGGAGCTTCGGTCTCGTATTGTGTCTGGAATCATCACACCTATCCATGAGCAGTGGGAAAAGGCTAATGTAAGCAGTCCCCACCGGGAGTTCCCCCCTGCTACCGCCAGAGAGGTGGACCCACTCCGGATTCCTCCACACCACCCACACACCAGTCGGCAGCCTCCCTGGTGAGTACAGAGTGCCTAGCGGGAAGCCCATGGACTTGCAGTAATTGTCTCTTGTTTGTTTCAGGTGTGATCCCCTGGGCCCGTTTGTTGTCGGGGGAGAAGACTTAGACCCTTTTGGGTGAGTACTGCTGGGGAGGTGGCAGCAACACAACCTGCTTACCTAACTTTTCTTCTTGCCTCAGGCCTCGGAGAGGTGGCATGATTGTGGATCCCCTGAGATCTGGCTTCCCAAGAGCACTTATTGACCCTTCCTCAGGCCTCCCGAACCGACTTCCTCCAGGCGCTGTGCCCCCAGGAGCTCGCTTTGACCCCTTTGGACCCATTGGGACCAGCCCACCCGGGTACGTAGTCACTCAGGTATGCTGAGAAGTAGGACCTGATGGCAGCTTCTCCAACTCATCAGCCCCTCTTTCCATTCCAGACCTAACCCAGACCATCTCCCCCCGCCGGGCTACGATGACATGTACCTGTGAAGGCCTCAAGAATGTAACATCCCAGGCTTCCCTCCATTCTCCTGGAGCTGCCACCGCTGTCCCCATCAGCAACCATGTTCTTGCAGGCTGGGGGCAAGGGATTCTGCTCATGTGTTTGCAGACCGGCTGGGATAGCCTCCCCACCCCTTATCAGAGCCAAGACACCTGCTGCAGCTCTCCACCTAGCTGCAGATAGCTCCCAAAGAGAAATCAGTGTGTCTCTTTCACCATCAGCTCCTCCCCTTTCACCACCAGCTCCTCTCCACTTCCCAAGGGAGACTCCGGCAACCTTCAGCAACATATATCCTCGACCAGATGCAGTGCTATAAGAACAGAACGCATTTTGGATGTTATTATTAAGAACCAAATGTCAATACAGAATTCATGTTGCCGGTTTCCCACTTTTCTTTTTACATTAATGCATAGCTGCTTCCATTTATGAGACTTTAGAGTTTGAGTTTCTGTAGGGCTGAATGACTCTTTTTCCTGCCCAGGGCCCATTCTTGCTTCTCAGGCACCTTCCGTTTATTAATTGCCATTGCTCCTGACATCACTAAGATGGGTCCCCTTCTGGCTGCATGAATGGAAATGAGTGACTGGAAATCCCATAGGCCACAAGAATGACTTTCACAAGGGCAGGAACATTGTGGAAAGACTGCATCATTCTGATGAGGCAAAATCCTCCAGCTATTCCTGTCTGGGCCAGTTTTGTAGGTCCATCTGTGCATGGGCAGCAGTAGTCAAAAAGCCAAGGAAAAAACAGAGCAGACCTGAAGGCTAATCTTATTTTTGCCACTAACTTAGTGAATGACCCTAAGCAAGTTCCTTCTCCTCTTAGGGCCTTGTGCCAAGCCTATGAAATTGGAGGTGGCTTTCCTGCTCTAAAGCATTTTGATGTCTCATTCTGTGTTTGGTAACCCCTATAAACTGGGGCAGAGGAAAAGAATGATGGTTCAAGGCCATACTTCCCTTGAACCTTGTGTGGTTCTTGCCTAACTCTGTGGTTTTTGGACCCCATGGGGCCCAGACAGAGCACAGGAGCATGGGCTGCCTCTGAGTGTGGTGTTGAACTTCGGGAGGAGCAGGGAGCCCTGCACCTTGTGTCCTGGCCCACCTGACCTTTGGTGTTCTCCGGATCCTTTTCAGCCCGAGGCCTGACAGACGCGGGCAGTGATGAGCCCTGTTCTGGAGTGGAAAGAGCACGATAGAGCACCAGGCTAAGAGGCACGAGATCAAGGCGGTAGTCACTTCCGCTCTGCAGCTAGCATTTCAACCATATGTGGATCCTTTCATTTCTCAGCTCCCTGGATTCCTTCCCCTAAATTAGGACCTATTATTTACCTGTAGGTAAGCAAGCTACTGTAGCTCTTCTGAGGTATCTGCCAGGCTGTTTTCTGTAGCCTCAGATTGCCTATCTGCTTAGCCTGAGAACAGGTAGATGAAAACTAAACTGATGCCTAGGCCCAGGGTCAGTCTCAGATGGAAGCTGGGCCTGGGTGGGGAGGCTAGCATGCGTGGCTCCCTGGGTATTTCTGTCAGTCCCCATGGCAAGCAGTGATTTAGTAAAACACCCCAGAGTCAGGGAAGCCAACCACCTTGAAACCTTTAGAACATCTCTGCTTTGGAGAAAGACCCAGAGATCAGGCAGAGGTGCAGATTCAATCATTACTCATAACCTTTGAGAGATGGCAAATGGGAGGAGTGTTAGTCTTTGTTTTGGAATTGGACCATTCTTGCAACCAAAAGGACTTAGAGCAGTTTGCTCATAAAGACATCCTTTATTATAAAAGGAAGTATTTAAAGGATGATAGAGACCATCAGATAGAAGCAGGGAAGGTAGATAACTTTTAGGACCTTGATGTGAGGAAAAGATAAAATTTAAACAATAAATTTGCCACTTAGATTTTCTAGCAGCAAAGTCCGAAAAGATAGTTATATACAAAATTCTGTTTTCTGAAAACAAAATTGTGATTCACCTTCAGAATTGGCCATTTTTTTTGTGAGTTTCCTTGCATCAAGGACACTGAGAAACACAGTCATTGTCTTAGGTGTTCTATGGGAGGAAGTGAATAGAGCCTTTAGGAACTTCCTGGTCAAGCTTATGGTGCTTATTTTGATCTGGGCCACTTCCCTCCTTCCAGTCATGAGTAATCATCAAGGAGCAAGTTGGAGTGTTTCAGGTGTATATTTTGTAGAACCCAAAAGATTGGAGCCTTAACAATAAACATCAGCACTAAGTGACCTGTTCCTCCTTTTTTAAATAGCAGCTTTATTGAGATATAATTTACATACCCATAATTTACATACCTGTTTAAAGTATACAATTCAGTGGATTTAGTATGTTCACAGTGTTGCACATCCACCACCATTTCTAATTCCTGAACATTTTCACCACCTCAAAAAGAAACCACACACCCATTGGCATGACTCCCCATTCCCTTGCTCCCAGCCCCAGGCAACCACTAACATCTGTCTCTAAAGATTTTTTTTTTTTTTCTGGACAGTTCTCATAAGTGGAATCACTCAGTATTATGGCCTTTTGTGTCTGGCTTCTTTCATTTCATGTGATGTTTTCAAGATTCATTCATGCTGTAGCATGTATCCATGGTATGGATATATCACATTTTGCTTATCCTTTTATCAGTTGATGGACAGTTGGGTTGTTTCTACAAAAAGGCTATTATGAGTAATGCAGCCAAGAACATTTGTGTACCAGTTTTTGAGTTTTCAGTTGTTTGAGTTTCAGATGTTTTCAGTTCATTTGGGTATATACCAAGGAGTGGAATTGCTGGTTCACATGGTAGCTCTATATTCTACTTTGTGAGGAATTGTCAGACTGTTTTCCACGGAAGCTGCACCATTTTACATTTCCACTGGTAATTTATGAGGGTTCCAGTTTCCCCACATCTTCACCAACTCTTGTTATTTTTCATGCTTATGGCCATCCTAGTTAGCGTGAAGTAGCATCTCATTGTGGTCTTCTCTTCCATTTTTTAAAAAAGAATTTTGACCTACACCAAGCAAGGCAGAGACCAGAGTCAGTCCCCCTTGGGGAGCAATCTGTGGTTTTGATAATCACCACCTTGGGATGAACATGGCTGGTGAGCTGCAGAGCAGTTGATTTGACTTTTGGGGATGGTTCTAGGCTGGATGTGATACAGGGCAGGTTTTGTCTCTAGAGAAAGTTCTCATGACCTTCAGGTCTAATGAGATTCAGATCATCACTTTGGTTTGGTTTGAAATTTCTTTGTTTATCCAGTGAATTACAAGTAGAATAAAGATCTGGTTCTAAATTGTCTTTTGGTGGTGAAGTGCCATAGACCATTTCGGACCATTTCTATGATGTACCAGCAGCCCCCACATCACACCTCCTCTTCCTTGGCTTGTCTCTTCCCCAATTCTTAGAGTTAGCAGTGTTTCTTACTGCATTCATCTCCTCAGTCATAAGTGTCTGTCAACCTCCGTTGTGAAGTCATGAGTCTCTTGAGACTGAAACTCCAAGAATGTATTGTGCTCACAGTGGCGATGGTGTTCCTGTGCTGGATGGTCAGTGGTTGTTGACATGTAGTTAGAAAATAGGTAGCAAGTTCCACGCAGCCTCACTCTTTGGAACCTAGTTTCTCCTATGGCCTCCCTTTCTACTGTTGTTAATAACATTCTATTAATGATCCATGCCTCTCTTCACAGGAGGAATATTAGAATCTATGGAGCAGTTAGTATTCTTTGTCACCTAAATTTGTCTACTTCTGTACATTTCCAATAAGGCACCACCAGGGCAAGGGAAGATTCCCCACATGTATATCCCCAGCTGTTTCTGTCATAAAACTTGCATGTGTATAAACCACTATTGACTTTTTGCACCAAAGGAGATATTCAAGGACAGACATCCAAGTCCCCAGCCCTTTATTGCCCTTGGGATACCACAAGGCACAGATACAGGCAGCTGCTGTGTGGCTCTGGAGTTCCTAATCCCCAGATTGTAGCAATGATGATGTGATCCTGCTGCTCTCTGGACCGTAACCTTTTTGGTTACAAAAGGTAAATTTCTGTTTACTGCATCTGAACCCCAGGACTAATGCGTCACTGCATTAACCCCAGGACACATGGACCAAGTCACTGCGGCCGTACTTGGCCCTGAATCTGTCCTGGAGGGTGGGTCAAAAGGCAAGGGTGGCAGGTAGGATGGTAGGCAGTGAGGGGTGGCAAGGCCTAGCTGACTGAGGACAGACCCAGCAACAATGACAGGAGGTTTGAACACCTCACGAGTGGTAGTGCCCATGGGAGGTGCGAAGTGGAAGGCCCAGCCCTTGCTTGGAGGAACGTGAGGCTGATGGTGCAGTGCAATAGAGGTCACTGGATGCCCATTTGAACAGCTGCGTTCCAGATGAGCCACCTAAGGTGGATGTTGTGAGAGTCACAGTGGGTTTAGAGGGACAAGGTAGTGAGAGGATGCTGCTGACGCATTAGTCCTGGGATTCAGCTGCAGTAAACAGAAATTTACCTTTTGTAACCAAAAAGGTAATGGTCCAGAGAGCAGCAGGATCACATCATCATTGCTACAATCTGGGGATTAGGAACTCCAGAGCCACACAGCAGCTGCCTATATCTGCACCAAAAAGTAGATGTCCTTCACACTGCCATCTGGACACCACTCAGCTAGCTCATCCAAGTTCAAGGCTCAATTGAATGCGTCTGGTTGTTGGAACCTACATGGCCTCTCAAATGGTACTGGCATGGAATATTGGGGAGATGTCTTTATTCCCTCTTCCCACCTTTCCTGGAAGGTGCACTGGGACAGAGGTCTAGTGAGCCAATCTTCTGTGTTGTCTACGCCATGGACCATGATATAAATGGGTACCACAGCCTTGCATGCCTGAGCCTAACCATCTCCTGAGATGCTTGCTCTAAGTACACATTAGTACATGCTGGGCCCCAATCTAGATCTCAAGGGAACGGCCTTCAGATCCATTTTTGACAAGTTCCTTTTGTGAGTCCTATGATCATGCAAGTTTGAGAACTGAGAAGGGAGGGGAAGACCTACCTCCTTGTTACTCAGACCACCAGCAACAGCAGCATCACCTGGGAACCTGTTACACATGCAGAATCTCAAGCCCCACCCCAGACATTGAATGAGAATCTGCATTTTAACAAGTTCTCCATGAGATTTGTGTAAACTTAAAGTGAGAGAAGCTCACATGGACTATGTCTTTTTCCTTTACGTGAATATCGAGTACAAAGAATTGAGCCAGTCAGTCCTCTTGGTTAATGGCACATTATGATTAATGCATGCATGAACTCTGATTCGAAGTTTTCGTTGATTTTACCCCCAGTATCCACTCCATTCCTTTGCCCCCATGGGTCACTTAGATGTGTTTCATGTTATCTTTAAAAATGCAGCACCTTTATAGCATACATTATATCTTCAAACCATAACCATAATGAGGTGTTATCCCCATTTCCTGTACCAGAAAAGGAAGGATTGGGAAGGTCCAGTAATTTGCTCAGGGTCAAGCAGGAGTCTCAGACTCAGTCAAGCGTGGTTACTCACAGCCCTCCCTTTCTCAGTGTGTGGCCTTCCTCATCCACAAAATGAGCATCACCCCTACCTGCAGGATTCTTGCAAGATCCAACCAAATAATGTGTCTTATTAACAGAGAGTTGGGGCTCGGTGGGTGCTTGCTGCAATTGTTACTAAAGTCATATGGGTAGATAAGGGTGGGACTCAAGGACAAGAGAGGAACCTTGGAATATCCCCCAGTGCAGGAAACAAGCATTTATCAGGTGCACACAGCGTGCTAGGCTTCTCCTCATCGCATGTAGTACCCCTGACAACCCCAAGGTAAACACAGCTAGTGGCATTAGTTGAGATGCTGCACCTACCCCCTGGGGTGGCAGAACCGTGATTGGAACCCAGGTCAGTGCTCTTTTCAGTAGAACTGCTGTACCCAGACCTCACATCCTCTCTAGGTGAGGTGCATGGGTCCCTGGGCAAAACCCATTCCAGAAGCTGGGAAACCACGTCAGGACTTGTGTGAGAAAGGAGTGATGCTTCATAATCCCCAGGATGGTCTTAAGGCTCCTCAGTCAGTCCTATTTGCACAGCGTGCCTCATGCTCCTGAGTACCTCCACCTGCAGCCACAGTGCCCAGAGCACCTGGTTAGGAGGAGCATCTGAAACCACCTGCACAACCTCCATTCCACAGAGGAAGAAACAGGCTCAAGAAACCCATATGTGATGGGGAGCTCCTAACAGGCTTCCCTGGGCCACAGGAATGGGCTCGGGCTCTCTGCTGGGCTCTGTCACCTGGCTCCATGTGCTGCTCACCTCGGCCTTCTGAGTTTAGTAGGATGGCAGCTAGTCTTCCCTATTGACAGGTGAAAAAGCAGGTCCACAGCTGTTGAGTGACTTTCCCAAGGCCACACAGACCACAAATCCTGGCTCCAAGTCCAGGGCGTTTCCAGTAAGCACTGTCCAAATCAGTCATGGAGGTCCCTGAGTGACAAAAATATGCAGGACCCCTTCTTTCCCCCTCCCAGTTCCCGCAGCTAGGCTGAGTGTTAAGAGGAAGGTGCCATACAGGTTCAGCACCCTGGTCAGCGCCCAGCCTCCCTAAAGCCGCTGGAGGAGGCCTTTGGAGCCAGCTCAGGTCAGTGTCTGCTGCTTCCTTACCCAGGATGGCCCACTCTTGGGGACAGACAGGCATCCTGAGAGGAGGGGGCCTGGACCTAGGTGTCTTGCCACCCAATACAGAGCCCTGCCCTCTCCCTCTCCTTCAGAAGGAAGTATGGGAGCAGTTCCATCCTCAAGGTTTCTTGGTTCCCAGGACAGAAATTTGAGTGAGAAGCATGTGAAGAGAGGGATGGCCCAGGGGCCCTTGGCCATGGTGGCCTTGGACAAGTTTGGCTTTCCCCATCTGTAAAATGTAGATAAGGATGGACCCACCTCCCCAAGATCCTGCCTATCTGTGAGAGTCCATGACTAAGTGGGCCATGGGCTGGACTGAGTTCAGTGCTCCCCCAACCTGCCCTCCTCCTCTCCCCCACAGAGCTTCCCAATTTACATGTAAACCTTGGGCATCAAAGTGACAGCTGATAGCCCAGGTTTGCCCACAAATGTGCTCTGACTGGCGTGCATGTTATTAAATTTGATAAGATGCATGATGGCAGCTATTAGAGTTTTGACTCTGTTCTTTACCAG